GCAAAGAAACATAACTGCTTAAGGGCACCCAGGTGGCAAGCGGAGGGGCCTAACTTTGGGCTCCGTGCCCTGCCCGGGCCAAGAGGACTGACCGCGCGCCCTCCGCCCCCACTCACCGCCCCAGGTCCCGCGCCCAGCAGCTCCAGCCGGAAGCGCCCAGGCCGCTCAGGGTCCGCGCTCAGCTGCAGCCTCCGCAGCTGTGCCTCGGCGTCTGGCCCGGCGCCCAGCGGCCTCACCGCGGCGTGCACAGCCAAGAGCACTGCGGCGGAGCCCAAGTCCGAGGCCGCCGCCGCCGCCCCGCCCGCTGGCGGCGCCATCTCCGGTCCGGCCGGGTCCCACCCCTCCGAGCGCGCTTCCGTGGGATCGGGCCGCTGAGCCCCCTCCGCCGGTCGGAAACACGGGCCGCGAACCTGGGGTTCCGGGCGCGCCCAGAGCGTCGGGCCTGGGACGGCGCCGAGTGGTGCACTCTGGCCAAGCCTGCCCCGCTGGCTTTGCCCACAAATGGACACGGCCCGAGGGTCTCCGGACACCGGCTGGGCGAGGCTGGCGGCGTGTACGAGGCTGGGGCAGGGCGGCCGAGGCGCTCACGTTAGAGCTGGTCTTTGGGGGCGAAGGGTCAGGGGGCGAAGCACCGGCCACAACTGAAGGCGGACGCGGCCTCTTCGCCCCAGGGGCTCGGCGGACGTAGATGCATCCAGCGTGCGACTATCCCAGCGCCTAACGGCAGCTGGACTTCGCTCCCGGGACCTCCAATGGGCTGCCACCTTCGCCCGCAGACCCCAGCCCCCGCCACGCCCACACGTCGCACTAGGTTGGCCCGCGCCTCACTGGTTACGGGGTCGACCCCCCTAGGGGGCGGAGCTAGAGAGGCCACGGCCAATGAACGCCGGGGGTAAGCGGGTTAGTACGACGAGAAGAGTGACAGACAGGCTCCATAACCAGTAGACGTAGAAGGCAGAACTGAGTGGCGGGTACGGCACCCGATGGCTATTCGAGCTCTCGATCTCGGAGACTGGAGCGGGCCATTCAGAGGCGCGGGGCCGGGCCCGGCGGACGCTTGTTGTTGTCCGGCCGGGGGAGGCGGAGGTCGCTCGCTCGCTCGCTCGGCTCGCTGACTCGCCGGAGCGCTCTGTGGCGGTCGGCGGCAGGTCGGTCGCGAGAGCGGGCTCTGTGGAAGGGGGCGAGGCTATGTCGCGGTGGCAGCCCGGATGGGCCGGCAGGGCCGGGAGTAACGGGACGTCGCCGCGGAGCTTCTTCCCCCGGATACAGTGCGGCCCGAGCGGAGGCCGCGGCGCCGCCCTCCGATCTTGAAGAGCCCGCGCTGCGCGGAGCCCGCCCCCGCCTGCGCACCGGCACCGACGCGGAGCGACCCAGCCCAGCCAGACCCGGCCCGGCGCGGCCTGATCTAACCCAGCCAGGCAGGTGGGTGTCCGCCCTGCGTCCCGCGCCGTCTGAGATACCCATGGTCTGGTCTCTCACTCCCCAGGCAATACTAGCCCCTCTGGAGCACGGAGCTCCTTCCCCAAAGACATGAAGCTATTGGAGAACTCGAGCTTTGAAGCCATCAACTCACAGCTGACTGTGGAGACTGGAGATGCCCACATCATTGGCAGGTGAGGCAGGCTGGGGGGGCTGGCATCTCGGAGCATGCTTCATGGTTCTCTCTGCATCCTATAGGATTGAGAGCTACTCATGTAAGATGGCAGGAGACGACAAACACATGTTCAAGCAGTTCTGCCAGGAGGGCCAGCCCCACGTGCTGGAGGCACTTTCTCCACCCCAGACTTCAGGACTGAGCCCCAGCAGGTGAGCCATGGTGGGGCCTACCTGGGGCTGGGGATGGGCCCAGCTGATGGTTCTGTCTGTGCAGACTCAGCAAAAGCCAAGGCGGTGAGGAGGAGGGCCCCCTCAGTGACAAGTGCAGCCGCAAGACCCTCTTCTACCTGATTGCCACGCTCAATGAGTCCTTCAGGCCTGACTATGACTTCAGCACAGCCCGCAGCCATGAGTTCAGCCGGGAGCCCAGCCTTAGCTGGGTGAGGGTCAGGTGGAGGGAAGGGACCCACAGGCTCCTGTCACCCTGACTGTGACCTGCCCTAGGTGGTGAATGCAGTCAACTGCAGTCTGTTCTCAGCTGTGCGGGAGGACTTCAAGGATCTGAAACCACAGCTGTGGAACGCGGTGGACGAGGAGATCTGCCTGGCTGAATGTGACATCTACAGGTGGGCCGGCATCCCTGCAGATGGCCTCCAGGCCTCACACCACCTGTCACCCTATACTCCCCAGCTATAACCCAGACTTGGACTCAGATCCCTTCGGGGAGGATGGTAGCCTCTGGTCCTTCAACTACTTCTTCTACAACAAGCGGCTCAAGCGAATCGTCTTCTTTAGCTGCCGTTCCATCAGGTGGGCACCCCCCGCCTCCTCCCCCACCTCCCGTCCTGAAACTGGTTTCCCTGCCTCCCCTCAGTGGCTCCACCTACACACCCTCAGAGGCAGGCAACGAGCTGGACATGGAGCTGGGGGAGGAGGAGGTGGAGGAAGAAAGCAGAAGCGGGGGCAGTGGGGCCGAGGAGACCAGCACCATGGAGGAGGACAGGTGTGTGATGGGGGCCATGACCCGGGTCCTTGTGAAGGCCCACTGTGTGCCAACCTCCGCCCAGGGTCCCAGTGATCTGTATTTGATGAGGAGGAGCCGAGGCCCCAGCTTCATCCAGCTTCAACCAATGCCTGGACCTGTCCACCTGAGAGGCCCCTGGGGCCTCCCCAGCTGCTGGCCAGACCCTGGCGCTGCCACAGTCCTGGCACTGCCCAAGGCCATACCTGCCTAGCCCTTTGGCTCCATCCTGTGGATGCCCACTCACCCCTCAGACTCCTGCTGCCCATGCTGTGGCCGGACTTGTCAGCAGGGGGCCTGGTGGGAGGAGCGACTGCCCTGCCCAAATGAACTGCCACAGCAGGGACAGCTGGACCGCAGAGTTTATTTTTGTATTTCTACTGGGCCTGCACACTCCAGCCCAAAGGGTCTGTGGCCGGAGGCCCCACGAGCAGGCCCCAGCAGTCACCGGCTCTGGTCTTGGGCCGGCCCCGGTGCCCACCTGTACCCCCACCTCGCCCATTTGGCCGCGTGCACTGAGTGTCACTTTGCTGCAGCTCGTTTCTTTCCAATAAAAGTTTCTGTGACTTAGTGTGGACCTGATGCGGTGTGGGGGTGGGGCC